CCCATGTCACTCTGATCCCTCTGCTCCCCCAGCATGCCTCAGCCCCAATGTGGGGTGAAAGAGGTACATCATAGAAAACGTGAGCCTAAGATCTATCCATTCCTAGGCTCAACTCTCATCTCTGTATCTTACCAGCTGTGTGACCTTGGGAAAGTGACATAACCTCTCAGAGGCCAGCACCAGCATTTGTAAAATGGTGACGCTACCTCATAGTTATGAAAGGAGAGAAACTGCATGTAGCCCTCTTGCCCAGACATTCTACAAATAGTAGCCAGAAATATGAGGCTCTCTCCCCACTTCCCTCCCTGCCAAACTCTCAGCCTAAGCATGGCTAACACAAAACAGATTACCAATCCCTTTCCTTTCTCCCTGAGGACAGCAGGGCTAGGCTGGGATTTTCCAAGAGGACTTCGCCCATGGAGAAACAGGCATGAAGTAATCTTGTTTGCAGGGTGTAGGTTTCCTACTGTGCAACAGCCCCAGTGGCTAGACTCCACACCCCAACCCTCCCCAAGACCTGGGCACCTTCTCCCCCTTCCCTGTCCTTTCTCCTGCGGGCTTAGGGGTCCCAGGAATGAGCAGCCAGTCCCCCTGCTCATGCCATGTTCTTCTCTCTTGTCCTGGTCACACCGGTGATCTACCAGGGGCCTTCCAAAGACCCGGCCTGGCCAATACCCCTGTCACCCTGGTGGGGAGGAAAGGTGGGCAGCTGGCTTTGTCCACCCCCTACACCCTGCTTCTTTCTCAGACCACCTAAGGCTCCCTTCTGCCTGCAACTTCTCTCCCCTCCCAGCGACCCCCTAAGTGCTCACTCAGTGCCTTGGGTGATGGGGTGGAGAGCTCCCCTCGTCACATCCCCGCACAGAGCACCTAGTTTCCTCTGCTGGGTGTTCTCAGCCACCGCCTGTGCCTTTAAGAACTGCCACCCTGTGCCAGGGGCTTGACCTCAGCATCCTCAGCTGAGTTGGATTAAGGGACCATTTCGTGCCTTTGTGAATTCCTCCTGGCTGCCATCCCTTCCCCCACACAGAGACAGAGTAGCCCATAGGCCAAACCACTCTACCAAGGACAGCCCAAGAACTGGTCTAGCCTGGCAGCCTTTTCCCTCGGGTAGTAGAGGCTGCCCCTCTGACAGGGAGTTTGTGGTCAGCGAGTGGGCCCTTGGGGGTCTTGGGCTGTCACAGGGACTCCAGAAAGCCATGCAGAGCCTTGTGCCATGAAGGACTTCTCAGATGTCATCCTCTGCATGGAGGCAACAGAATCGAGCAAGGTAAGGACCACATAGAATCGTGCTCCTAAGACGCCCTCAGCCCTCAAGTATCTCCCCCTTCCAGACCGAGTTCTGCAATCCTGCCTTCGAGCCTGAGTCTGGGCCACCCTGCCCTCCCCCAGTTTTCCCAGAGGATGCCAGCTACAGCGTCCCAGCTCCCTGGCATGGTAACCATCCCAGGGGGTGACCTGGGGGAGGAGGGCTTTCAAAACCCCACCTGCCAACCCGCAGGTCGGCGTCCTCGAGGGCTACGGCCAGACTGCCGCTTCTCCTGGCTCTGTGTCCTCCTGCTCTCCAGCCTGCTCCTCCTGCTGCTTGGGCTGCTGGTGGCCATCATCCTGGCCCGTAAGTACCCGGGGACAGCTTGAAACGAGGGCCTGAACGCCACCCTCCATCTTCTCGCCTCCAGAGCTGCAGGCTGCACCCCCATCTGGGGCGTCCCATAGCCCACTGCCTGCCGGAGGCCTTACCACGACCACCACCACCCCCACCATCACCACCTCTCAGGCAGCTGGGACCCCTAAAGGGCAGCAGGAGTCAGGCGTGAGCCCCTCCCCACAGTCCAGTGAGTACTGGGGGCAGATCTTCCGGGAGAAGTGACCTCTGAACTCTAACCTCCATCTCTGCAGCCTGTGGAGGCCTCCTCTCTGGCCCAAGGGGCTTCTTCAGCAGCCCTAACTACCCAGACCCTTACCCCCCCAACACCCACTGCGTGTGGCATATCCAGGTGGCCACAGACCATGCAATACAGCTCAAGATCGAAGCCCTCAGCATAGAGAGTGTGGCCTCTTGCCTTTTTGATCGCTTGGAACTCTCCCCTGAGCCTGAAGGCCCCCTCCTCAGGTAGGTCCCTCTGTCCCCAGGACATCCCACCGGCCTCCCTCACCCCCAACCTGGCTTCTTGCAGGGTTTGTGGAAGGGTGCCTCCCCCCACGCTCAACACCAATGCCAGCCACCTCCTGGTGGTCTTCGTCTCTGACAGCAGTGTGGAAGGATTTGGTTTCCATGCCTGGTACCAGGCTATGGCCCCTGGGCGCGGTGAGTGTGTTCCCACCTGCCTGTTGAGTGTCGGGCCTCCCTGACTCCTGGTGCCCACATCCAGGGAGCTGTGCCCATGATGAGTTCCGCTGTGACCAGCTCATCTGCCTGCTACCTGACTCAGTGTGTGATGGTTTTGCCAACTGTGCTGACGGCAGTGATGAGACCAATTGCAGTGCCAAGTTCTCGGGTACGGGCCAGGCATGGGGGTCCTCTCTTCAGGCAAACTCATGAGCCCTTCCACCTCTCTACAGGGTGTGGGGGGAATCTGACTGGCCTCCAGGGCACTTTCTCTACTCCCAGCTACCTGCAGCAGTACCCTCACCAACTGGTAAGCACAGTGCTCCATGCAGAACGGGAGGGCCATGAATTGCTCCACCTATGCCCTCCCCCAGCTCTGCACCTGGCATATCTCGGTGCCTGCCGGACACAGCATAGAACTACAGTTCCACAACTTCAGCCTGGAGGCTCAGGACGAGTGCAAGTTTGACTACGTGGAGGTGTATGAGACCAGCAGCTCAGGGGCCTTCAGCCTCCTGGGCAGGTACAGGAGCCAGGGAAGAGCCATGGATAACTTGGTGCCCAGAACAGCTGTCTGCTTTGGGCAGGTTCTGTGGAGCAGAGCCACCCCCCCACCTCGTCTCCTCGCACCATGAGCTGGCTGTGCTGTTTAGGACAGATCATGGCATCAGCAGTGGAGGCTTCTCAGCCACCTACCTGGCCTTCAATGCCACGGAGAGTAGGTGCCCCTGGGCAAGTGGGTGGGGGCAGCCCGGGCACTGCCATGCCCCTTGTGCCTGCAGACCCCTGTGGGCCCAGTGAGCTCTCCTGCCAGGCAGGAGGGTGTAAGGGTGTGCAGTGGATGTGTGACATGTGGAGAGACTGCACCGATGGCAGCGATGACAACTGCAGCGGCCCCTTGTTCCCACCCCCAGGTGAGAAGCCTGCCCCTGGGGACCCTGAGCAGCCCCACAGTGGCCCTCCCCTCCACCCCTGCAGAGCTGGCCTGTGAGCCTGTCCAGGTGGAGATGTGCCTCGGTCTGAGCTACAACACCACAGCCTTCCCTAACATCTGGGTGGGCATGATCACCCAGGAGGAGGTGGTAGAGGTCCTCAGCGGTTACAAGGTCTTCTGGGTGGAGGGAAGGAGGGCGGGCCTGCAGGTGCCTGAAGGCCACTCTCCCTCCGCAGAGCCTGACAAGCCTGCCCTGCTACCAGCATTTCCGGAGGCTCCTGTGTGGGCTGCTTGTGCCCCGTTGCACCCCACTAGGCAGTGTTCTGCCCCCTTGCCGCTCTGTCTGCCAGGAAGCGGAGCACCAGTGCCAGTCTGGCCTGGCACTACTGGGCACCCCCTGGCCCTTCAACTGCAACAGGCTGCCAGAGGCAGCTGACCTGGAAGCTTGTGCCCAGCCCTGACCCTGAAGCCGGCCCCTGCCCTCTTCCTGCCCGTCCTCTTTTGCCGGTCAGGGCTGGCACGCAGGGGAACAAAGGAAGGAGCATCAGCAGGGTCTCTACCCATCCTTCTCTGGGGCTCCCAGGGAGGGGGAAGAGAAGTCCTCAGCTGGGGCTCATGGGACCCTACCACCCTCCCTGCTCCTTCCTGTCCCTTTACCGGTCCCAGGCTGCTGACTGGCCCCACACTGTGCCACCGGACAATCGAGACCACTTCCCATCCAGGCCTCTTCCCCTTTCCATCTGCTTTTTCAGCTTCTCCATCGCCTGCCTTCTGACCTTTTCCTTGATTCAACAAAAATGTACTGAGCATCTATTCATGTGGCAGGCCCCTGTCCTAGGCCCTAGGGATCCAACTGGCTGTCTGCCTCTAGAACTCTCCACCCTCATCTCTCTGCGTATTTCTCCCTGAAATGGGGTCTGGTCCTTGGTCTCTGCCACTGCCCTGCCTCTCCTCTGGCCCTGGGAACAGGAGGTGCCCTGTGTGTCCGTCTCTCGAAGTTCTGCCTCTCTGTGCCCAGCTCAAGTCTCTCTCCCCCTCCTTTCTCCCCCTAAACTTTGGCCGGCCGCCGGGCGACACCACGAGTTATTTCCCAGCTATTTCCCGGTCCGGGAGCTCTTGGCCCCTGAACAACTGGTTTCCTCTTGGAGTCTGGGAGGAGGAAAGCGGAGCCGGCAGGGAGCGAACCAGGACTGGGGTGACGGCAGGGCAGGGGGCGCCTGGCCGGGGAGAAGCGCGGGGGCTGGAGCACCACCAACTGGAGGGTCCGGAGTAGCGAGCGCCCCGAAGGAGGCCATCGGGGAGCCGGGAGGGGGGGTGAGTCTGGCGGAGGAGGGGAAAGGGGCTGGGGGTCCCGACTCCAGTCCTGCCTGGTCCACAGACTGCGAGAGGACCCCGGCGTCCGGGCTCCCGGTGCCAGCGCTATGAGGCCACTCCTCGTCCTGCTGCTCCTGGGCCTGGCGGCCGGCTCGCCCCCACTGGACGACAACAAGATCCCCAGCCTCTGCCCGGGGCACCCCGGCCTTCCAGGCACGCCGGGCCACCATGGCAGCCAGGGCTTGCCGGGCCGCGATGGCCGCGACGGCCGCGACGGCGCGCCCGGGGCTCCGGGAGAGAAAGGCGAGGGCGGGAGGCCGGGTAAGAAGGCACCGCCGCGGCTATCGGTGGCGACTCTCACCCTGCCGCCCCGCTTACCCCGCAGGACTGCCGGGACCTCGAGGGGACCCCGGGCCGCGAGGAGAGGCGGGACCCGCGGGGCCCACCGGGCCTGCCGGGGAGTGCTCGGTGCCTCCGCGATCCGCCTTCAGCGCCAAGCGCTCCGAGAGCCGGGTGCCTCCGCCGTCTGACGCACCCTTGCCCTTCGACCGCGTGCTGGTGAACGAGCAGGGACATTACGACGCCGTCACCGGCAAGTTCACCTGCCAGGTGCCTGGGGTCTACTACTTCGCCGTCCATGCCACCGTCTACCGGGCCAGCCTGCAGTTTGATCTGGTGAAGAATGGCGAATCCATTGCCTCTTTCTTCCAGTTTTTCGGGGGGTGGCCCAAGCCAGCCTCGCTCTCGGGGGGGGCCATGGTGAGGCTGGAGCCTGAGGACCAAGTGTGGGTGCAGGTGGGTGTGGGTGACTACATTGGCATCTATGCCAGCATCAAGACAGACAGCACCTTCTCCGGATTTCTGGTGTACTCCGACTGGCACAGCTCCCCAGTCTTTGCTTAGTGCCCACTGCAAAGTGAGCTCATGCTCTCACTCCTAGAAGGAGGGTGTGAGGCTGACAACCAGGTCATCCAGGAGGGCTGGCCCCCCTGGAATATTGTGAATGACTAGGGAGGTGGGGTAGAGCACTCTCCGTCCTGCTGCTGGCAAGGAATGGGAACAGTGGCTGTCTGCGATCAGGTCTGGCAGCATGGGGCAGTGGCTGGATTTCTGCCCAAGACCAGAGGAGTGTGCTGTGCTGGCAAGTGTAAGTCCCCCAGTTGCTCTGGTCCAGGAGCCCACGGTGGGGTGCTCTCTTCCTGGTCCTCTGCTTCTCTGGATCCTCCCCACCCCCTCCTGCTCCTGGGGCCGGCCCTTTTCTCAGAGATCACTCAATAAACCTAAGAACCCTCCTACCGGCTCCAGCCTTTCTTCTTTAGTGGTG